TCTTGAACTACTGGCCTCAAATGATCCTCCCACATCAGCCACCCGAGTAGCTAGGATTACAGGCATAAGCCACTGCTCCCAGCATTGTGCTTCTTTCTAAGTGGTGGTGGCAGGCTGAGCTATGATAACTTGTCCTTCATTTTTATTTTTATGTTTTTATTTTTAGAGACAGGGTTTCACTCTGTCACCCATGCTGGGGTGCAGTGGCATGATTGTAGCTCAATGTAACCTCAAACTCTGGGCTTAAGTGATCCTCTCACCTCAGTCCCTGGAGTAGCTGGAACTATAGGTGCTCACTACCATGGCCTGTTAATTTTTGTATTTTTTATTGAGACAGGGTTTTGCCATGTTGCCCAGGCTGGTCTCAAACTCCTGGGCTCAAATGATTTGGCTTCCTCGGCCTCCCAAAGTGCTGGGATTACAGGTGTGAGCCCCTACGCCTAGCCTAGAATTTTAGTGTTTGTTTTTTTTTTTTTTTTCGAGATGGAATTTCGCTCTTGTTGCCCAGGCTGTAGTGCAATGGTGCGATCTCGGCTCACCGTGAGTTTTAGTTTTACAAGATGAAAAGAGTATGGTGATGGTTGGACAACATTATGAATGTATTTAATACTACTGAAATGTACATTAAAAATGGTTAAGATGGTAAATTTTTTTACCACAATAAAAAAAATTGAGGAAAAAACACAAAAGAAAAAAAGATGCCAATATTTCAAATATTTTTGCCTTTAGGAAGAACTTATTATGAACTGTGTCAGTTAACTAAGTAAGGAATACTTTTAGAGGTTAAAAATGCCACGAAATCCAGACACTGCATTTCTTGACTCAACTCTTTGAATACCAACCGCTTTAAACATTTATTTATTCAGTATTTGAAAGGTTTATTCTAAAATTCAACATAGGCTAGGTACAGTGGCTCATGCCTGTAATCCCAGCACTTTGGGAGGCCAAGTCAGGAGGATTGCTTGATGCCCAGAGTTTAAGACCAGCCTGGGCAACACAGCAAGAACTCATCTCTGAAAATTAAAATTAAAAAAATTCGACATGTTTTCTTGGAATTTATTTTTGACTTTAATTTTGTGCCTACATACCTAAATAGGTTATATATCCAATATGTTTTTAGGTTCTTTGGTGTTGGATACTACTTTTTATGGGGGAAAATTTTTTTTTTACTTGAAATACAAGGAATGGATCCTTTCCTCCCTCCACCCCTATGTCACTAAATGGGAGTAAATTGTACTTAAGATATGCCCAAGCTTTAGCACCCAGAATGTAGTCTTTAAAATATTATTTCCTACTAAAAGGGGTTCCTTGGAGAAATGTCTGGTTCTAGGCCTAAGGCAGGATTTGTAGAAGGTAAGTCTGGAACTTCTTGTCCTAGCAGGAAGCTAGGAGGTTATCTTCATTTACTAGGTTTATGTCAAAAGGGCTTAGGAGCTTTGTAGAGGGTCCCTCAAGACCATTCCCACATTTCATGATTTCCAAGATTGACTCTCAGGACTCAAGTCATTTTATTCACAGTTATAGTTTATTGCAATGAGATGATACAAGGCAAAATCAGCAAAGCGAAAGGCATATGGAATGAAGTCTGGAAGAAACCAAGCTCAAGCTTGCAAGAATCCTCTCCCAGTAGAATTGGAAAAGATGCCATTAATTCTCCAGTAATGAGTTGTGTGCACAGCCTCAGATTAGCCCCTAATGAGATTTTAAGGGCTTCTCCGATTATTCCTGAGCATGCGTATAGCACTGGGTACACATCCCTTTGCATAAATATGACCTTCTGGATTCCCAGGAAGTTGTTGGAGCTTTTCAGAGTCTTTTATGGACATCTCATTCCCCAGCTTTTCTTTTCTGGGTTTTTTGTTTGTTTGTTTTTGAGGTAAGGTTTGTTTGTTTGTTTTTGAGATGGAGTCTCGCTCTGTCATCCAGGATCAAGTACAGTGGTGCAATCTCAGCTCACTGCAACCTCTGCCTCCTGGGTTCAAACGATTCTCCTACTTCAGCCTCCCAAGTAGCTGGGATTACAGGTGCTCGCCACCATGCCCGGCGAATTTTTTGTATTTTTAGTAGAGACAGGGTTTCACCATGTTAGCCAGGATGGTCTTGATCTCCTGACCTCGTGATCCACCCGCCTCAGCCTCCCAAAGTGCTGGGATTACAGGTGTGAGCCACCACGCCCGGCTTGGGCAGTTCTTTTTCTGATCTTCCCTGAGATTACTCATGTCATTTGATTGGGACTGTTATTTAAGATGGCTTCACTCACACATTTGTTGGGTAGTGCTGGCTGTTGGCTGGCCTATGTCTATTCATTAGGCTAGCTTTGGCTTCTTCACATGGCTGCTAGATTTTAAAAGTAGAAAGAAGGGCAAGCTCCAGTATGCAAGCACTTTTCAAACCTTTGCATTACGTGGGATAGTTTCGCATTCCTATAAATGTTTTTGAGCTCTGCTCTGGGATGCAGTTACATTTATTTGAAAATAGTTCCAGATTTTGATTTTACAGATCACCTGAGTTCAGGAGTTCGAGACCAGCCTGGCCAATATGGTGAAACCCCGCTTCTACTAAAAATACAAAAATTAGCTGGGCGTGGTGGTGGGCACCTATAATCCCAGCTACTTGAGAGGCCGAGGCTGGAGAATCACTTGAACCCAGGAGGCGGAGGTTGCAGTGACTGGAGATTGCGCCATTGTGCTCCAGCCTGGTTGACAAGAGCGAAATTCCGTCTCAAAAAAAAAAAAATTTTAAGATTTAATAGATAGTACTGGATCTGTGTTCACTGTAGGGGTAGTAAGTCCCCATTACTTAGGAAGAACTCTTATGTGTACTTGACCCCATCCTCAATGGAATTGGTGAGAAGCGGCACTATTTCTGGCCCTGTGTAAGTTCTGGACACTGCTACCTCTAATCTTTATATTTCAGTTTTCTATTTTTATTTTTTATAGAATTGGAAAATATTTAACTCTTAACAAATGAATTCCCCACTTGAACTCTGCCGAATTCCTGTGCCACCTCCTCCTTTAGAAAACTGATCTTAATACAGGTAAAATTAAGACTTTAACTTTTTAAAGGATACTGTCCTCAGCTTCAATACTTTTTTCTTTTAGAGATAAAAGAGGAGTAGAAGGTAAAAGAAAATGCTGGGAACTGACCGTTGTGTTGTGGAAGAATGGTTATCAGAATTCAAGGTAAATTGGATTGGAGATCAGAATGTATTATACACTTTTGTTTTCCTTTGGTGGTTTCTTTTAGGCATTACCTGACACTCAGATCACCAGTTATGCAGCAACTTTACACCGGAAAAAAACACTTGTACCAGCCCTCTATAAAGTTATTCAAGATTCAAATAATGAGGTAGGAGACCTCAAGAAAAATAATTTCTACATGAAATGACCAGTGCACTTTATTTTCCTTTTAGCTCCTGGAGCCTGTCTGCCATCAGCTGTTTGAGCTCTATCGTAGCTCAGAGGTTCGACTTAAGAGGTTCACACTGCAGTTCTTGCCAGAATTGATGTGGGTTTATTTACGGCTTACAGTTAGCCGAGACAGACAGAGTAATGGTTGCATTGAAGCACTTCTGTTAGGAATTTACAATTTGGTAAGTTGAAGATGACAGTTTGGGAAATTTTATTTCATTATCTTTGTATATTTTTTGACTATAGGAAATCGCTGATAAAGATGGGAACAATAAAGTTCTGTCTTTCACTATCCCCTCCTTATCCAAGCCTTCAATATACCATGAAGTAAGTAACATTGGAAAGGTGGAATTATTTTAACATTGTCTCATACTGTACCTTATTTTTGTAGCCTTCAACAATTGGATCCATGGCTTTGACAGAAGGGGCATTGTGTCAGCATGATCTCATCAGAGTTGTTTATAGTGATCTTCATCCTCAGAGGGAAACATTCACTGCACAGAACCGGTAATGGTCAAAACTGTATATAGTAACAACTTAATCCTTTTAACCTTGCATTTGTTGTTTTTAGGTTTGAAGTCCTGAGTTTTCTCATGCTGTGTTATAATTCTGCTATTGTATATATGCCTGCCTCATCTTACCAATCTCTTTGTCGGATGGGTTCCAGGTGAGAAGAGTGATTATTACTAATCTTCATATGAAATCACATGTTAAATAGTGTATTTTCCTAGGGTTTGTGTGAGTGGCTTTCCACGGCAACATGAAAAACACTGGAAAGAACTCTGTGGTCGAATAGTATTGGATCCTGAATTTATGGTGCAACTTCTCACAGGGGTTTATTATGCCATGTAAGTAGGTGGAATATAAAATTGTATGAATTCTCAAGAGTATAAATGATCTGCTTCTTCATAGGTATAATGGACAGTGGGACCTTGGCCAGGAAGTTCTTGATGATATCATTTATAGAGCCCAGCTAGAGCTTTTTTCTCAACCACTATTGGTAAGTTATTATCTTAACTCTTTATTAAATATTAAACTTGTATAGACTTATATTATCATTGTAGGTTGCCAATGCCATGAAAAACTCATTACCATTTGATGCTCCTGATTCTACACAAGAAGGCCAGAAAGTCCTTAAAGTTGAAGTCACTCCAACAGTGCCGAGGATTTCTCGGACTGCAATTACAACAGCTTCAATCCGTCGTCATAGATGGAGAAGAGAAGGTGAGTACAAAATCCCCATAGTCCACACATGGTATTGCTGAGTCTGTCTGATTTGTTTTCTTAGGTGCTGAGGGTGTAAATGGAGGAGAGGAGTCTGTAAACCTGAATGATGCAGATGAAGGATTTTCATCAGGGGCTTCCCTCAGCAGTCAGCCAATTGGGACCAAACCATCCTCCTCTTCTCAGAGGGGAAGCTTAAGGAAAGTAGCAACTGGGCGTTCAGCCAAGGATAAAGAAACAGCCTCTGCCATCAAATCCAGTGAGAGCCCTCGAGATTCAGTAGTTCGCAAGCAGTATGTACAGCAACCAACTGATCTTAGTGTAGATTCAGTTGAGCTGACACCAATGAAGAAACACCTGAGCCTGCCTGCTGGCCAGGTGGTGCCAAAAATCAATAGCTTAAGTCTAATCCGGACAGCCAGTGCTTCCTCAAGTAAATCATTTGACTATGTAAATGGCAGTCAAGCAAGTACCAGCATTGGGGTTGGCACTGAGGGAGGTACTAATTTAGCAGCCAACAATGCTAATCGATACTCAACTGTCAGTCTGCAGGAAGACCGGCTAGGTCAAGCTGGCGAAGGTAAAGAGCTCCTCAGCCCAGGAGCCCCCTTGACCAAGCAGTCTCGATCCCCAAGTTTCAATATGCAGCTAATATCCCAGGTGTAGTTTTGACATCCTCCCTCATCTTTCTGCTTACCTTTTAAACTGAACATTTCATTGTGCAAGAAGACACTTCATCCCACATTGTGAAAATATTGGTCACTGTTATCAGATTTCATTTAGTTTAGGTATCTTCATACTGTATTTTGTATCAAAACAGCAATAAGGTTTTCTTTATCCCTCTTTCCTACATCTTCTCTTCACCTATCCCTTGTAAATGTGTTTGTGAAGCAGTATAAAATGGTTGCCTTTTCCATGCCTTCCTTTCTCCTTGGGTGATGTGCAATCCATCGTAGGCTGATCGGTCCCATTTCAACACTGTGAGACTGAGGGTACATTAGAGGAAATGGTGTATATGATCCCTATGAAACGATTCTTTGGCTTTTGTTTAAAAACAAAACGGGTTTGTTCTCATAATCTATAGAACTATGAAGATTACTGGATCATATTTTTTTCTCTTAACCAGGAGTGCCTCAGAGATTCTGCTATGACTTTGGACTTCTCTGAGTCTGTGCAATCATTTTCTGGAGAAGCATGGGGAAAGGTGGTAGACTGCTGCACTTTTTCATTAAAATGAGGGTAGCTCTTTCTCCACCCCCCCATCTCCTTTATCCCGAAGACATAAATGTTCAATTACGGAGGCATTTAAATCAAGTTGTGACCACCTCCATTGGAGGGCAGGACTCTTGATTGTGTAATTGATAATGCACTTTCTCAATGGCTGTATAGTCATTATTAACGTGTCTTCCCTCTTCCCCACAAGGACATATAAGGTCATTTCTGTCCTTCAAGTTTGGCCAACTAACAAATCAGAATCTGAGGGGCATGTTCTATTTCCCAGGAATGATTGACACTTTGGTGCTGGGGTTTTGTGGGGGCGGGGGGTAGTTTTTGTTTAGCTTTTGTGGAGATTGTGTGTGTGAGAGGAGATTTGATTTTTTTTTCTTCTTTTCCTTTGTGAGCTGATGGCTGAAGTGTAACAGTACATCTTCAGGTAAAGAGAGGGATTTCTCAATCTACTTTCTGTTATGTCAGACTATAAGAGAAACCCTTTCAGCTGCTTTCTAGATGTACCTAAATTCAGTCAGACATTTTGGATTAAGAAACCTAAAGTCCTGATACATTACATACTCCAAGGAAATATATCAGGGACAGACAATTGGCTGAAACACTGATACTTCAATGTGACACATTTTTATAGAACATTTCTACCAGGGGGTACTGACCTTGATTTCTCCTACAAGGACCACACTGCCTTTGTGTTTAATGTAATGCAATTTGTGTACCTTCTAATCATATATCTGCAGTTCCTCATTTTTATAAAACTTTGATATCATGCCAGTAAGCTAGATGTTGAATGTATGTAAGTAGCATTTGGTAACTGCTAAGAGGTTACAAAAACATTATTGGTAAAAAAAATTTCCTTAGTTCTGATCTGGTTGGATAAGATTTTATCATAACTTTTCTGGGTCTCAGGCTCTGATGTTTGAAAAAGAAGGGAATATATTGGGTTTTAAAAAAGTGTATTGTGACTTAAACTGTTATAAGTTATCCTTCCACAGAATACATCAGAGCTATCAGTGCTTTGTACATTTAGATGTTTTTACTTGATTATTGTTTAAGAAAAATATACTGAATTTATAGAAAGCAAGTATTCTCCTAATTAGCAAAAGTTAAAATTTTATCTCTACCATTAAAATTACAATAGATTTTGATAAATAACCAGAAAAAACGCCTTTTTTTTTTTCACACCTAGCAATCCTCCCGTTTTTATTGTAAGGACTTTCTTTTTTCCCTAAGAGACTTTCTGTTAGACTCTTTATATATGAGATGCTTGTTTAAATATGGTGGTCTGTAACATTTTTCCAGCTCATGTGAAAATGGAAAACTAGAACCTGAACTAGTATCTACAACATTGCCAAAGTCCAGGGTAAAGCTAAAAGTTGATAAGTAGACAATTTATTGTTTTGTGTGTGTCTGTGTGTGTGTGTGTGTGTGTGTGTGTGTGTGTATGGTGTGTATATGTATATATCACAAAGTTGTATTTTAAATATTTTAAATACCCTTTCTTTTAATTTAAGGGATGTCAAATAAATGAAAGGAGTTTAAAAATAGCCAAAATAAATGAGCTATAAAGGCCCATAACATACTAAAACAGGCAGTTTCAGGTATGTAAGGAAAGGAACATTATACTTACCTAGAAAGTGAGATCTAAAAAAAAATTAAAAATAAATAAAAAATAAAAAAGAAAGTGAGATCTTGGCTATGGCTGGAGGTCAGTCACTTTATGGCATAAATTATTTGGGAGGTAAAAAGACTGTTTTCAATTCAAATTGTGCATTTATTGGCATCTAAATCTAGCATGATTTTGGTTAGAGCACAAAAGAAATACCACATAATACCAAATCACAGCAAATGTTAGAATTAATACAACAAAATTTTCCTTTGGCTAGAAATCTTATGTTATACCTGAAAAATTGGTTTTAAAAAATGTTCATCTTGGCCGGGCACGGTGGCTCACGCCTGTAATCCCAACACTCTGGGAGGCTGAGGTGGGTGAATCATGAGGTCAGGAGTTCGAGACCAGCCTGGCCAACATGGTGAAACCCTGTCTCTACTAAAAATACAAAAAATTAGCTGGGCGTGGTGGCAGGCGCCTGTAATCCCAGCTACTCGGGAGGCTGAGGCAGGAGAATCTCTTGAACCTGGGAGGTGGAGGTTGCAGTGAGCCAAGAATGCACTACTGTACTCCAGCCTAGGCAACAGTGCAAGACTCCATCTCTGAAAAAAAAAAAAAAAAAAAAAAAAAAAGTTCATCTTAGAGGATTTTATTTATCTGTATGTATATACATATATGTTTGTATGTATACATACCCACATTAACATTTTATGACCCTGTAACATTTGTTTTCTATTCTTTTAGGTGATGTGAATTGACCTCAGTGAAGAAACATTTCATTTAGTCTAAGCCTTGCATTCAGGGTCTTACAACAGATTTCTTGTGCAAGAATTATTATTAGTTAAAATGGAAGGTGTTAGTTTAACAAACTGAGAGTCAAATTTTCTAAGTTTTTAAATATGCATTTTAACATGCATTATTTTTGGCATTTAATTTAAAATAGTTTTGTTTCATGTATACAACAGCTGTTACAGATATATGCCAGCAATATTCATACTTTTTTAACAAGCTTTTGTTATATATTTTCTAATCTCCATAAAAGTCTAATCATCTATGAAAAAGATATTTAGGGAGAAAATACTTGTTTTCTGTAATAAAACAATTAGGTTGGTGCCATGTATGCCAAGTTGGATAAAAGAATACAAAGAAACAGCTGAAGGTTTTGGGAGCTCGCTCTGACATTAATTACTAGAAAGCAAACTAAAATGCAAAGTGAATAGTTAACTCAGAAGATTTGAATTTTTTGAAATAGGGTCTCACTCTGTCCTCTAGGCTAGAGTGCAGTGGCACTATCACGGCTCACTGCAGCCTCAACCTCCCTGGGCTCAGGTGATCTTCCCACCTCAGCCTCTGGAGTAGCTGGAACTCCAGGCATGCACCACCACACCTGGCTAATTTTTGTATTTTTAGTAGAGACGAGGTTTTGCCATGTTGCCCAGGCTGGTCTCGAACTCCTGGGCTTAAGAGATCCACCCACCTGGCCTCCCAGAAGTGCTAGGATTACAGACATAACTACCACACCTGGCCTGAAGATTTTTAAATGTGAAAATATTTTAAGAAGCTAAGGGGAAAATCGTTATTTTAAAATCCTGATCCCCTTAACTTTACCCCTTACCATTCCCCTTACCTTTCCAATTCACTTTTGTCTATTTATTATAGAATCAGAATTGTGCTAAGAAGAAACCCTGGAGATAATCTAGCTAGTCTCCCACTCCCTCACCCCAACCTTCATCCTCAAGAAACAGAGGCTCAGAGGTTGTGGTGTGATCAAGATCATATACCTAAAGCAGAGCCAGAATCAAACCCAGTCTCCCATGGGTTTGGGGAGGCAGTGGGTTGTTAACTCCATTTTTGCAGTTTCTTTATAGTTCTGGTCTAGTAGTTGGTGAATACAACACATTAAGAAAAGTGTTAAATCCAGAAAAAATGTAGAGTAATCTAGATGGGGAAATGTTGGAAATGTTAAGTATATCTACAGATGTAAGGATCAATACATTATTCTAATTTATGCCTTACTATTTTCTGCCACATAACAGTTGTATGCTGCCATTTTATAGTTGAATACATTTGTTGGGATTTATTTAAATATAAAATAAACCCTGTGAAATGGCTTTGATCAGTGTTTTCTAGTTATTTTAAAGTAATTTTTGAGTCAGCCAGCTTTCAGTCACCAGTGTGGCAAGCTAATTATATTGCACAATAGAGTATTGCAAAGTAAAGATTAAATAAATTTGATTCCATTACTTTTTAATGTAGAAAGAGACTGAATCTTATGCTTAGAGCAAATGCAAGCAATATTTCCTTATATGATTGAAAAAGGTTCTATAGTGTGAAGCTTATGATTCCATAATGGAACAGTGACCATGATGTCATTTAAAGTGTGTATATACCATATAAAATGTCTTAAATGCGGTAGTCTCAGCTATATAAGCTCAGTATTTCCAGTCTGTATTCTCAGATTCCATCTAGTAGCTTTAAATTAATTAAAATTGTTTATTAGACACTGGAATACTGAGAATAACTTCTTTCAGATTGTTTTGTTTGCACCACTTTTGTGAATATTTTAATGAAGTGGAGTCCATTTTTGAGTACTTCAGTTGTTGACAATCAGTTGTCTCGTTTAAATCTCTGCATGTTCATTTGTAAATAAAAAATGTAGTACCTGTCTTTAGGGGTAGTCCCCTATTTATTACAAACACTGGCAAGGAATATCTGTCCATTTCTGACCTTGGATTACAAAGTATGTTTTGGGTTTTTCCTTTTTTAATCAGTATTTCAGTTACATCTTTGTTTTCAGCTTTAAAAAGTTTAACGGGTCATGCCAATGATCAGAAAATCTGTAAGAATTTTAGAGCAATTTTTCTATGTACAGCTATGTTAAACAGTCTGAACATGAGACTTTTTCTTTCAAGTTGAAGATTATTGTCATCGTTTTACCACTAAGTTGGTTGAGACACTTACTTGTAATACTTTAATTTTTTTAAAGTGTTTTTAGAAACAAGTTGTTTGAAAACCAATTAGAAATTAGAATATTTGCCAGATTATAAGCAGATGGAATGCAGTGTAAAACTGTTAACAATGCTAATAAAATTATGAGTCATCAGATTGGTACAGTTTTCCCTGCCAAGATGGTCATATTGATAATGTAAGACAAATTTTAGTATTACTTGCATTATGTGTACCTAATAGGTATATCATACTGGTACTGAGCATATATAGAAAATACTATTCATAGAGGAGTCATCACCACCCAACCTCCTTGCCTGTGTAGGCATATTTCTTCTGAACCTGACCACACAAGTACAACATTTTGGTAACTTCAGTCTTTTCAGTATTTTTGTAATCTTAGCCATAGTCCTATGAGAAATGTACATAAGAGCAAACAATTCAGGATAGAAATTAGCAGAAAGCTGGGAATGATGTGAAATAACTGGCAGCATAGTACAGAAATGTAAGGTATATGTTTTGCTTCTGGATTTTTAGAAATTGTGCTAATCATGTTTACAAATTAAGGCATATTCAGATGTCTGCTATTATGTTTAATATTGATTTGATAAAAAAATGGAATTAGGTGTAGCTTAGAGTATAAATGAGTCTTTTTAAAAATGTGTATCTGGAAGTAGGGCTAATAAAGAAATCCTTTTATTTTCAAAGAAATGAACTTAATTGGACAACTCATCCCCAATTACAGAATTGATATCAATATGGTTTGCTGTATTTGAGTATAAACAGCTCAGTGTTAATTATATCAAAGGAAGTTCTTTACATCTTCATTGATTACAAAATTTACCAAAGAAAATGTATCTACCAAATATAATTTTTAAAGTACTTGTTAAGGAATGAGGCCTCTTTAACATATAAAGTATCTTAAAAATATTCTCTGACCTGGAAAATAGGTTTACAGTAGCTACAAGATTCCATTTTAGGTTTTCTTATGTCAATAAATGTCAATATTTTACACTTCCAGCAAAAGTACCCGTTAAAGCTAAATCTAAATATTATTCCTCATAGCACAGTTTCTGGTCTCCTTAAATTAAGGATCCTACTCATCAGGATTGAATAAAAAGGGGGAAATTCCTAAAATTGGTATATTGTATAATATTGTGGGTTAAGTAAAATTTAGGGGGGCATTATGGAAATGTACCTATTTTAAAGGGCAGTGGCAATTACTATAATATTGGTTAAACTGGTAAAGTTTGTTAAATAATTTATGTCCATGATCATTCTGAGTGTTTTTTTTCTTTGCAGAAAAACAGGATTGGGTTAAGAAAAGCTAAAATACTCATTTTTTTAAAATGTATAGCCCAATAAGAACTAAATGATTTATTTCAAAAGTTAAATAATTTTTTTTGGAAATCATGGAATGTATTTGCATATTGATGTTCCAAACAGGTTTTATGTATTGTTTTTTATAGCAGGGAGTAGTTGAAAAGTAATGAGTATATTGATTAGCTGTCTTGGAAAGAGAGGATTGGCTTTCTAACAATCACTGATACAGGTTTGGGTTTGGGGGGGTTTGTTTGTTTGTTTTTAAGTTTTATCATCCATACTGAATTGAGAGATATGCTCCATGTTTAAAAATATTTGTAATAAGTTCATCTACTTGACACTGAATCTTTTTTATTCTTACTCTAAAATTATTCTGGCTTTACATTCAGTTTAAGTGGTTAAGTGAAACAGTTTTTAGGGTGCAAAAATTATTTTCCCACTGTTTTTCTCATGATAATTTGAGTCTCCTGAGCTATAATTTCTGAAGGATTTTTACTACTTTGGCATTATGTAATCTGATCTCTGTCACAATGATATTAAATAAGAACTATCTCACTTTCATATGTTTGCTTCATAAAAGGATATGGAATGTACACATCAGCTCTTTTTTTTTTTTTAAACTAGCATCAACCTATAACTTGGTATAAACTTCCCAAGTATTTAGAGAATAGTGCTGGTGAAAATTTAAATAGGATAGGCATATAGAAATTATGACTTGTATTGAGTGATGTCCTTTCAACCTAGGACTAGTGACAACCTTCATTTTTTCAGAGCTGAAGAAAAAACCGTGAATTTAAGATCATATTTATTGGTGCATGTAAGCCATTATCCTGTCTTAATGAACCGATTAATGCTGTTGATTGTTGAAATGTGAAATGTAGTCACTGTTGACCTTGTAAATATCTGCCAGAGATGAAAAAATATTTTAAGTTATTGTAAATAAAGATGTATAAAATTCAGTATCAGTCTGCAATGCAGAAACATATCTTAGATGTTAAAATACTGTGTTTGAGAGATGTGTAATTTACCCTTAGATGTATCTAGTTACATTAAGAGTGTAAATTTTTTTGTACAGTATAAAAATACAGCTCTATTTGGCTTTTAACTGGATTTCCCTGAGTTGATTTTATCTTACGTAAATT